GTCAAATTTTGGAACAGAAGCCTAGAGGGAAATAGAGAACATTTTACAGAATATATCACACTTAAACATTGCTATCATTACGATGGCCAAAGTCAGCTAATAGCAGCCATATAGTGAACACTTTACAAACCATTTTTATATTTAACTCTTTAACCATCCTATAAAGTAGCCAAGTGCAAATAATGTCATCTCCATTTTACTGATGAAGAAATCAAAGCTCAGGTAGTGTGATTTGCCTTGAGTCACTGAGCTAGTAAATGGGTCATGTTTTCTGACTTTTATTTCCACTGTATCCTGTGTTTTACTACATCCCTTTGTTTCTTTATTACTTCCTTCTGTTTATATATCCTTTAATATTTCCATGAACTCAGTTTAATTAGCAATCTTGTCCTCACTTCTTTTAGGAGGTAAAGAGGAAAAAAACCAAGCTTTGAAGCTATAGACAACTGGATATTGATCTCTGTTCATCTACTTCCCAGGTGCCTGTCTTTGGACAAATACAACTTATCTGAGCCTTAGATTTGTCCTCTTTGAGGGGGGAGATGATATAATCAGTGTAAAGGTCAATGCACCAAAAAAGAGAGTTTCATGAGAGCAGCAATTTTTGTGTGTTTCATTCACGGCTGTATCATGAGCACCCCAAGCATGGCTTGTTACATGCAGGCATTCAATCAGTATCTGTGGAATGAACGCATGGATGCACGGGAAGTCCCAGCTGAGGGCCTGACTTAATAAAGGAGCGCAACAAAAGCGGCCATTATCTCTCACCTACTGGCCCAGCCTCTTTCCTTGTCCTCTCTTGCCTTACCCAGTCCTTCAGATGGCACATCCCATCTTTCAATAGGGGATTGCTGGGGATTTGCCTTCCTAGGCTCAGAGCATTCGGGTTTGGGCCAGTCTCCAGGAGAGGAGACCGGAGGTCCTTCGAGCAGCCAGGAGGGGGCAGCAGTCACGTCGCGATGGTTCCAGCCGGGGAAGGGTGCCCTCGCTAAGGAGATTGCGGCGGACCCGGAAGTGCTTGGCCACAGTCGCAGCCCCGGCGCCCCGAAGCGGGAAAAAGGCTGGGTGCCGCCGTCCCCCAGCTGCGCAACCCTAGGAACTCTCGGGTAGGTGGGTTCCGTGTAACGGTCAGTGTTTCGTACTACTCTTGACCTTTCACAACTTTCGTAGGTTCACAGTCTCTCTTTTTCTAGGAACTTGGCTGTGTTGTCCTGCCTCAGAGACAAATTCATCTATTGTAGGCCTAGCCCCTGCCTTTGAAAACAAGGAAAGGTTGGTAGAACATCAACACAGCATGGAATTTCCAGGGAGGTCTCATTTCAAAACTTCATAAAGAACAAGAACCACCTGGACTTCTGTGAGGGCGATGATTAAACTGGCCTGAGTTTGAATGAAAGGATAATGTATGCTCAACCTGTGACTAACACCAAGGAGGTCAAGTGGCAGAAGGTCTTGTATGAGCGACAGCCCTTTCCTGATAACTATGTGGACCGGCGATTCCTGGAAGAGCTCCGGAAAAACATCCATGCTCGGAAATACCAATATTGGGCTGTGGTATTTGAGTCCAGTGTGGTGATCCAGCAGCTGTGCAGTGTTTGTGTTTTTGTGGTTATCTGGTGGTATATGGATGAGGGTCTTCTGGCCCCCCATTGGCTTTTAGGGACTGGTCTGGCTTCTTCACTGATTGGGTATGTTTTGTTTGATCTCATTGATGGAGGTGAAGGGCGGAAGAAGAGTGGGCAGACCCGGTGGGCTGACCTGAAGAGTGCCCTAGTCTTCATTACTTTCACTTATGGGTTTTCACCAGTGCTGAAGACCCTTACAGAGTCTGTCAGCACTGACACCATCTATGCCATGTCAGTCTTCATGCTGTTAGGCCATCTCATCTTTTTTGACTATGGTGCCAATGCTGCCATTGTATCCAGCACACTATCCTTGAACATGGCCATCTTTGCTTCTGTATGCTTGGCATCACGTCTTCCCCGGTCCCTGCATGCCTTCATCATGGTGACATTTGCCATTCAGATTTTTGCCCTGTGGCCCATGTTGCAGAAGAAACTAAAGGCATGTACTCCCCGGAGCTATGTGGGGGTCACACTGCTTTTTGCATTTTCAGCCGTGGGAGGCCTACTGTCCATTAGTGCTGTGGGAGCCGTACTCTTTGCCCTTCTGCTGATGTCTATCTCATGTCTGTGTCCATTCTACCTCATTCGCTTGCAGCTTTTTAAAGAAAACATTCATGGGCCTTGGGATGAAGCTGAAATCAAGGAAGACTTGTCCAGGTTCCTCAGTTAAATTAGGACATCCATTACATTATTAAAGCAAGCTGATAGATTAGCCTCCTAACTAGTATAGAACTTAAAGACAGAGTTCCATTCTGGAAGCAGCATGTCATTGTGGTAAGAGAATAGAGATCAAAACCAAAAAAAATGAACCAAAGGCTTGGGTGGTGAGGGTGCTTATCCTTTCTGTTATTTTGTAGATGAAAAAACTTTCTGGGGACCTCTTGAATTACATGCTGTAACATATGAAGTGATGTGGTTTCTATTAAAAAAATAACACATCCATCAAGTTGTCTCATGATTTTTCCATAAACAGG